CCCTGCCTAGAGTCTCTCACTTTAAACCAAGCCCCAGGCTCTGTTGCTCATGCTGAGGTGGGCGGACTGCTTGAGCCCAGGAGTTCAAGACCAACCTGCGCAACAGGGCAAAACCCCATCTCTACAAAAATTACAAAAATTAGCCAGGTGCATGGTGATGTGCACCTGTAGTCCCAGCTACTCGGAGACTAAGGTGGGAGGATCACTTGAGCCCAGGAGGCAGAGGTTGCAGTGAACAGAGATCATACCACTGCACGCCAGCCTGGGTGACAGAGCAAGACCCTGTCTCAAAAACCAACCAACCAACCAACCAACCAACAAAACAAACCAAGCCCCATAGAAGCAAGACTCACTTCATGAAAATCCAGTCTGCTTGAGCCATGCATTGAATCAATGGCATTACAGTTGAAACTTATTTTGATGAAACCCATTACAGTTGGACATGCTTTGTGGAAAGATATTATTATGATTGAGTCCTCTTTGTGGAGTGCCATTAGAGTTGCCCTTCGCTTCCTGTAAAGTGACTATAGCTTTGTGTAAACCCAACAGGGCTGCGCACTACTTAAAGCAAACAAGAAAGAGCCTCACTTTAGGCAAGCCTATGGCAGGAAAGCCTCATTTTAGGTCTTAGTACATTATACACAAATCCAATCTGATAAAACCAAGGCATACATTTCTTTCTCAATAGAATGTTGCACCTTACACCAAGATTCTCAGAGCCTCGGGCTGCCTGAGGCCAATCTGGGTACTCTCATAATACCTCACCTGGCCTGGGTTCTGGTCCAGATGTGTCAGCATGGACACAGGGCTGGATGGGGCAGGGGGAGAGGGACTGCCCTCACCTCGCACTGGTGCATGAGCTGGACCAAGGAGTCCCCGATGAAGACGACTTCGGGTTCCTTATCTTTGCTGTCAGCCACGAACCGATGGTGCTGCGGGAGCGCGCGAGAGGGAGTCAATGGCATGCACGCTCCAGGGCCCGCCCCGCCCTGCTCCCTTAGGCAGCGCCTCCTCAACTGCCCTCAGTTTCCCAATCAGGTAGTGAGAGTGGCACGAACCAGCCGTTCTCCTGAGCCACCCCCCGCGCCCCCGGACTCCTCAATATCCCAGGTGGGAACGCTCACCAGGGACATCCAGCGCCCGTCGCCCTGTACGTCCTGCACCGGCGTGGGCTTGCTGGCTGGGTTCTCCTCTCCACTCATCTTGGCGCCGCAGCTCCTGCAGGATGAGCGAGTCGGGTCGGCCCGGGAGTGTTCCGAACGGAGCTGGCTCCGCCACGCCCACTCCTACCCCTCGCGGCAACAAAGGACCGTCCCAACGCTAGCACACCCGCGGAGGACGAAGGCCGATACAGGGCGCCGCCTCCTCTCCAGGGACGGAAGCCTTCACTTAGGAGGTAGGTGGAATCAGGAACCTTCGCTTCCCCCAATGCTGATGGCCACCCTATCTTTATATTCCAGGACACCATGGATACCCAGGGACCAGTCTCCCAGCCTTTTCAGCAGCCTGAGAAACCTGGTCGTGTCCGTCGTCGGAAGACTAGGCGGGAACGTAACAAGGCCCTGGTGGGCAGCCGCCGGCCATTAGCCCACCACGATCCTCCTGTGGCCATTCGGGATCCACCTGTGGTCCCTACTGCCTCCAAGCTCGTGGTCATAACCCAGGGCCGGCTGAGCCGGGAGCACCGGGGTCTCTTCAACCACGAGGTGAAATCCCTAGATGTTGCAAGGCTGCTTAGCAGTGGGACCCTGGTGCCAGGCAGCCCCACACTCCCCGCCAAGCCCTCCCCAAGCCCAGGCAGGGCCCAGGAACCAGCCCCACGGTCCAGGGACAAAGAGAACCAGGTGCCTGGAGGTTCGGGCCCAGGCCCACCCAGTTCCCCAGAGTTGTCTGGCGTGGGGCAGCTGCTGGCAGAGCTGCAGTGTCAGCTGAGTTTGCCACAGGCCTTCCCCCGGAGGAACCTGATTCAGGATGCCAGGGATGCCATCGTGCACACCTTGCAGGCCTGTCATGGTTGTGTGCCTGACCTTGCCCTGGTGCTTCGGGGCTGCCAGCCACCCTTGCCAGGTGAGCGTCCCTCCTGCCCCTGTACTCCCCTTGCTAGCCTCTATGCTTCTTTCCTCTGTGCCAGGGGCCAAGCCTGGGGTCTCTGAGAGAAAGATGACACCCTTCTGGATTAATAGCCCTGATCAAGTCCCAGAGCAGGAGAGGCAAAGGAAGCAACAAGGGACAAAGGAGTTCACCTTCCCCATGCCCTACACCTCCAGCATGCCCACTGCGCACAGGGGGAGTCTGGCACCGCCAAGAGGTCCCTGGCCACCATACTTTCCCTCACTGTCTTCGCCATCTGGAACAGCCTGGGGTCCCCCAACAGCGTTTGACTTGTTAAAAAGCATCTGGCTGGTAGCCACGCCACCCCCTCCTCGGCCCTGGGGGGTTGGCCTCCCTCAGCCCCTGCCTCAGCCTTCATCACCCCTGTTGCCCCGAACCTCTGTCCTGGACTGGAGCCCCAGCCCCCCTTCCCCACTGCCCAGCCTCTCCTGGGTAGTAGCCCAGAGCAGTCCGGAAGCCTGGTCTTTTCCACCCATGAGACTGTACTGAGGAGAGGCTGAGGCTAGGGCTGGGGACAGATATCTTGTACTCCCAGTGACCTCAATAAAGTACTTTTCATGGTCCTCTTGATTTTCAGTGAGTTGCTGACTCAGAA